TGGGCAGCGGCTCCTCTGGAGCTCCAGTCCGAGAACCTCGGGGGTGAAATTCTGTTCTCAGCTCCGCCCCTGCCCAGGCCGCTCTACCATCCCATGAGAGGCTGGAGTTGGAAGCCCCTTGACGTCCCGGCCTCCATGGGCATGAGCATCCCGAGCACCCAGACCTCGGCTTCTCAGTACCGTGTTCCATTCAAAGTGGCCAGGACTCCTGGGAGAATTGGCCAGCTCCAGCCTGGGCACGGAAAACACCAGAGGCTTGTAGGAGATCACGACCCTCCAGGGCTACGAGGCCATGTCTGAGCACTCAGGAGCCTGCTTGATGTGGAGGGTGGGGGGGGGGGGGGTGGTGGGAGCTGACAGTGCCAGGAGATGGCCTGGGGCACAAGCGGCCCCACAGCTCAGGCTCAGACAAGCAGCTGGAAGCCTGGTGCGCGTGGATGTCCCCATGGCTTTAAAGGACGCCCCACAGAACACGGATTAATCATAATAGAGAGAAAGGACAGCGTTGCAGGGGAGGCTGCAGACACGGCATCAATTAAACCGTCAGCGTTCACGTCACCAGAGACCGCCCAGGGTGAGATTTTACACCTGCCGCCAGGACACCTGCAGAAGCGCAGCCTCACCCCCTGCTGTCCCCGCCCACCCAGGATCTCATCACCAGGAATCCAAAGGCAAAGCAGTCCGAGTGCCCACAGCACGGAGGGGCCAGGAGCCTGCACAGGCTGACAGAGATGGAGGAGAGACGGCGGCTTGGGGAAGGGCGTGACACCATCAGACTCTGCTCTCAGAAACTCGTGGGGACAGTGGTCAGGCTGCAGTGGGGCCTTGCAGGGACCTGTCCATTCCCTGATTCTGACGATGCTGAGGGCTTGTGAATGTCCTTGTGTGCAGGAAACACACCAAAGAGCCTGGCTGTGTGGACCACGGTGCAGCCCAGCTGCGCACACTGCGTTTCCTGTACCATACTCGGCACTCCGGCCTTGCCTGCGCACTGCCTGAGTCTGCATTATCTCTGTGTGTAACTTGGCCCCACCCCGGGATCCGGGGAGGCTGATCCCCCACGGGCCTCTCCCAACCTGAGCAGCGCCCTCCTGGCCACTGTCCACTGCTGCCTGAGGCCCTGCCCCAGCAGAAGGCACAGGCTGGGACAGGCCTGCAAGAATGGCCAGGAGGGGCCTCCCAGGGTCGAGGCATCTGAGCAGCACCCTGCAGGACGGGCAGGCCCCTCATGCCCCGGGCACCTGCACAGGGCCTGCGATCTCATGCATTCGAATGGTGCCGAATGGGCCAGGGTGTCCTGGGGGATCCTGTCGGGCGCCCTCCTCAGCTCTTCCACTTTCCACAGTAAGTACTTCGATAGTATGGCTCATGGTCACCAGGGGCTCCGGTGGCCCATTTCCCATGACAGGCGGCCTGGCCGGGAGGCAAGCACAGTTCCCACTACTTGGTCCCAGCTCCCCAGCTCCGGGCATTCAGATGGGCTCGTGGCCACCAGGCCGTTGGGTCCAAGGTGAGTTCCGGGCATTCAGATGGGCTCATGGCTCACTCCTCTCCTCTGGGTCCTTCACCCGCAGTGAGGACTTGGTGCCCAGCACCTTCCTGTGCAAGAAGTCAGGGAGTTCAAGACGAGATCAAGGCTGATCCAGGCCTTGCGCGGCTCCTGCTCACAGGATCCTGGGGACCGTTTCAAGAAGAGCCTCAGGACACGGAGAATGCTCAGTCTCCTGGCTCTCCCCGCCAGGCAAGAGGGCCCGGGGGTGGAGGGAATCCAGGGGACACAGTCCTCACCCCACTGTCAGCGCCAGCAGACCCCAACACTCATCCCCCAGCCCCAGGCACACAACCCGCCCTGCCGCCCCTCGCCAGGCCCTGCCGGGTGTCCACCCTCTGCGGCAGCAGGTTGGGGAGGAGACGTGCTGGGGAGGGGCCCAGGCCTGGGCGGGCGCTGCCCTTCCTTTCACTCCCCTGCCAGGCAGTGCCTGCGCCCACCCTCACCCCCACCCCCCCTGACCCCCCGCGGGCTGGGAGGAAATGTAATGAGCGCAGGGCGGTGTCTTTGGTGCTGCTGGGGTGGAGTCAGGGGCCAGATCCCATCGTGAATTTGACAGAAAAGGAAATGGGCTCCGAGCGCAGGTGAGGCTCAGCCAGGGCTCCGTGGCTCTCACCCAAGAGCTGAGCTCCAACCTTCCTGGCCCGGCTCCGTTTCCCGAGCTGTGGAAAATGCCTGTCCACCCGGATTGGCTGGGTAGTGCCTGCCTCCCCCACGCCAGTCCTCTGTGGGAGGGTTGCTGGTCTCTGTTAAAAGCCCCCCGGGTGACGTGCATGCTGCCAGGGCCTGTGCCCCCGGTAGACACTCTGGGGAGGGGCCACCACAAGGAAACCTCAGTCCAAGCTGTCCAGCGGAGGCTGGGCATGGCTGTGCCAGCACAGGAAGGCAGGTAGGGGTCTCTGGGGCAGGCAGCTCTCCCCCTGGCCCAGCCCCCTGTGTGAAGTGCTCAGCCTGGGTAGGAACGTGCTTCCCACTCAGCCTCCTCCAAGCCGCTGGAGGTCCCACTGGTTCCCCAAATGGCTTCTGTCCTGAGCCGTGGGCTCCTGACCACGCATCTACCTTGCACGGTCTGAACAAGAGTCTGCGCCAGGGACCCCGATCGGGAGGGGCACAGAGGAAGCCAAGGGCCCACACAGGTGAGGGGGTCTCGGGTCTGAGCCTCACCCAGCCCAGGCTCAGCAGCAGCCTCAGAATTTCCTGGCATCTGCTTGCCTGTGTTGCAACCCAAGTGGGATGTGCACGCCGCCTGAGAGAGAAAACACTCGGGGAGGATTATGTAAGCGCTTTCCTCCCCAGCACAGGGCCGTCCTGGGCACATTGAGGCCAGACCATGTGCAAAAGCACTCGGGAGAGTGGCAGGAGCTGAGCCACCAGAGGGGGATTAACCCCTTCCGGGATGCTGGCAGCTTGTCCTGGGGAACATGGGGCTGGTCAGGATTGCAGGACACGGAGGGGCGGAGTGTGAATGTGGAGGCACCGGTGCTGCGTGATTTTCCACAAGTTGTCTAACCTCTCTGTGCCTTCATTGCCTGACTCGGCTGTTTCCAATGCAACTGATTTTAACGGCACCTGTTTCATGAGGCCACAGCCAGGATTCTGGGAGGCAAAGCACAGAAAGCCCTCAATGCGGTTTCAGGCTCCAGGCAAGGCTCAGCTGACAGTAGCTGAAAACAGCAATTTCAGCCGCAGAGTTGCCCGCCCTGTGCACCACAGAACGAACAAGGGTTTCCAGCTTTGCTCAGATTTGTGGGGACCACTGGGTTTGGACTTTAGGAAAAGCTCATTTGCCTTTAGGCAGAAGTGACCGGAGCTGGGGTCACCTGAGGTCTGGGCAGGAACCTCTCGATGGCTGATGCAGGACCTGGGGAGGGGCCATCTGTGTGGGGCAGCTCTGGACTCAGACCCGTGGATACCTGTGAAACCTGTCAGGCTGAGCCACCATCCAGCAAGTGAAGAGACCGCAACTGGGCCACTGTGGAGTCACTTGGCCACCACCCCCGGGTCCTCATAGCCCTCATGTGTGTCCCAACCGCGAGCAGGTGGCCGACAGTGCACCCTGACAAGGCACGTGTGTACCATCGGGGACACCTGCTTCTTTAAAGTGACCGGATGGTGCCCAGGACCACAAGAACCAGCCTCGTGGCAGGGTGCCCAGCCTCCTTCCCCCTCCACTGTTAACTTTTTTGCCAAGATTCCAAAAACGAAGCTGCAGCTGAAAATAATTTCTTTTTCTTCTATAGCCCAAATGACCGATGGTGTAGAGATTTTCCCATCATAGAACTGCAGTCTCCATTTGTAGTAGGCCCAGACAGTGACATGTCTGAGGTTGGGGTGCCTTGGGGCCAGAGCCCAGAGGAGAACCCACATTGGCGTCCTAGTAATGTGAACCCTCATAAGAGCTTCAGGACAGCAGAGGCAGTGGAGATGCCGGCGGGCAGGGAGAGCCGGCCCGGCCAGCCCCCTGGGAATAAGCTTCAGTCCTATTCTAACTCAAAATCATAAACCTCATCTCAGGCGGCTGCTTGTGACTCCAAGAGACCACCAGGCCCCGGTGATAGCCAGCACAGTACCTGGCACATAAATCCTGCCCACCTGCCTGGCGTGGCTGGGAGACCCGCCCGGGTGCTCTCTGTCTCTCCCTCCCTCTTTCACTGCTCCCTGAAGGCAGCGTCTAAAGAGGCTGAGGCTGTCCTGTCACTGCCCCGACCTCTGAGGAGAAGCCCGCGGCTGTCCTGTCACTGCCCCGACCTCTGCGGAGAAGCCCGCAGTTCTGATCACGGACCTCAGATGGGGAAGCGCACAGGAGGCCTCGGGTGGCCGGGCTGTGCTGCTTCTCCCTAGACGGGCAGAGCTGGCGCATAGGAGGTGCTTCACAGGTGACTAAGGAGGCAAAGACCCGAAGCCTGGGGGACTGCAGTGTCCGGTGGATCCCAGCTGCGGCCATCGGGCCCATGGGTGGGAGAGCCAAGGGAGGGGCTCAGCTGGGCAATAGGATGGGAGTGGGCGGGGGACACTGCTGGGAACTCCCTTCACTGCATGGCCAAGACTGTGCATAAGCGAACAGGGCGGGAGAGCTGTGTGTCGCCTCGGGCAGTCACTCAGCCTCTCCGCCCGTTTTCCTGGTCTGTAAAATGGGCCGAAATGCCCTCCCTGCGCTGTTCTTTGGGCAGTTTCTATAAATGCTTGGCCCAGCCTCCCCGGCACACGGTTGCTACCTGGATCACTGTTCTGTTATTTTCATCCCTGCCCCTGCTCTTTGCTTAGACCGACTTCCCCTGACTCCGGTGAAATCAGCCTCCACAGGCATTTCATCAGCCCTTGTTCGTCCACAACACGGCTAGGCAGGTGTGCTCAGGGGGTCTGAGGCTTTCACAGACGTTAAATGTATGTCCCTGCAGGAAACAGGTTTCTGTACAGCCCCAGAGACTGTACAGAAGGCTGAGGCCATCTCTACTAAAAATACAAAAAAATTAGCCGGGTGTGGTGGCAGTTTTTCTTTGTGACAAGATATAGGTAAGATTTCTGAAAGACAGGAGCTAGTAACATGTTCTATTTCTTCTGATAGCAGTTTTTTCCTAGTAATTTGTCAATTGCATTTAACGTTTCCCACTGACTTTTGAGACAGCCTCAAGTTTTTATGTCTGAAGGGTTCGTAGATTCTGACATTGTAATTTGTCCCTGCTCTCTTTTCTCTGACTAGTGTACCAGGGCTTTCTCAAGTGTACTAATCTTCTCAAAGAATCCAATTTGGTTTTGTTGGTTGTATCTACTCTACGTTTTGTGCCTCATTTCCTTAATTTTTCCTTGTCTTTAAGCTTTTCTCTAATACAACTGTCGATGTATTCCCCGAGTTTTGATCAATTTGCATGTGTCATTCAGTTA